GTACTGTCTTCAGTGTAGAGCCAAGTTTTACGATTAAATGACATAACACATGCAAGGTCCTTGGTTCCACATAGTGGGCACTCAACGAATATTAGTTCTCGCTAAACAGTCACTTAAATATTTGTAGGCCTTGGCTTTCCCGTTCCTTCCCCGACCTTTTTACTGGGGCTAGGGAAGGTATCCGGTGGCTGGAGGCGCTTCACACTGGGTCGGGTGAGAGCGTGAAGCGAGCCTTTTCCCTAACGTCACGGGAGCAGCTGGGAAGAGACCGAAGAACGAGGGTCACTCTCCCCTGTATACGTGGCATGTCCTTCCTCTGAGACATTTATTCCTCCCACCAACAAACATTAATGGAACGCCTCACAAGTGCTAGACCCCAGCGACACAAACAAGGGCGAGGCACACTCTCTGACTACAAAAAGGGCGCGCGGCCGCGTGGCAGGTCAAAGCCCACATCGGTAGGAGGTTCCACAAAGCTCTGATTTTCCAAGTTCTCTCCATACTTTTAGCCAAGGTAAAATGTCGGAAGTCGAGTGGAGCGGGTACGGAGATTCCTCCAGGACTCTGCCTGCGTGGCTCCACCCTCCCAGGCCGCATTCCCGGGTACAGCGGCGCCCACCTAGGTGGGTATACAAGTGTGCGCCCCTGAGGCCAGCGGGGAAGGACGTCATGGGCGAGGTCAGGCGGGAGGGCGCGGCTGGCTCCGCCCCTGGGGCTCCCATGGCCCCCCGCGCCCCGCGGCCAGATGCTGACGTGTCCTTTCCTTCCCACTACACCTCCCGACATTACCTACTCCGGCTGCCCCGGAAGTCCCGCCCCATATTTAGCCCATCCTTGCAAATCAACTCTTTCAGCGCTTCCTGGAACTCACCACCGTTTTGGGGACCAAGAGGCGGGGCTCCGCGAGCAGGGTGCCTATTGGCCTGAGGGCCGGCGGGCTCTGGGCGCTAATTGGGCGGAGGGCGGTGGCGCTCTGGCACGCTTGCGCGGCGAGTAGAACGTGTGGCGGCGGCGGAGATCGCGTCTCTTTCGCTCCGTGTCCCGCTGCTGCTCCTGTGAGCGCCCGGCGAGTCCGTCCCGTCCACCGTCCGCAGCTGGTAGCCAGCCTGCCCCTCGCCTCGACTCCCTTTCACCAACACCGACACCCACATTGACACCTCCAGTCCGGCCAGCCGCTCCACTCGTTGCCTTTGCATCTCCACACATGGCGTCCTCCGCGCAGAGCGGCGGCTCCTCCGGGGGACCCGCGGTCCCCACCGTGCAGCGGGGCATCATCAAGATGGTGAGAACGGGCCCCGGACACCGACCCCTCTGCCATTCATTTTCTCTTTCTTCCCCCTACGTAGGTCCTCTCAGGGTGCGCCATCATTGTCCGAGGTCAGCCTCGTGGTGGGCCTCCTCCTGAGCGGCAGATCAACCTCAGCAACATTCGTGCTGGAAATCTTGCTCGCCGGGCAGCCGCCACACAACCTGATGCAAAGGATACCCCTGATGAGGTAGGTGTTTCCTGAGGCCATCGTGAGCCTGTTTCTCATGTGACATATTTGTTTTGTCTTTCAGCCCTGGGCATTTCCAGCTCGAGAGTTCCTTCGAAAGAAGCTGATTGGGAAGGAAGTCTGTTTCACGATAGAAAACAAGACTCCCCAGGGGCGAGAGTATGGCATGATCTACCTTGGAAAAGGTGAGCTGCAGGGAGAGGACTCATTTCTCTCACTTGTTTTTAAATCCCCCCTTTTCCTCCTCAGATACCAATGGGGAAAACATTGCAGAATCACTGGTTGCAGAGGGCTTAGCCACCCGGAGAGAAGGCATGAGAGCTAATAAGTAAGTATTCATTACTCCGCTGTCTCTCTGACCTAACCACTCTTGTTTATTTTTTATGTCCCAGTCCTGAGCAGAACCGGCTTTCAGAATGTGAAGAACAAGCAAAGGCAGCCAAGAAAGGGATGTGGAGTGAGGGGAACGGTTCACATACTATCCGGGATCTCAAGTATACCATTGAAAACCCAAGGCACTTTGTGGACTCACACCACCAGAAGCCTGTTAATGGTGAGGCTGGTGGGAACAGACAGATACGACTCTAAGGACTTAAGCTGTTTATTCTGTCACACAGCTATCATCGAGCATGTGCGGGACGGCAGTGTGGTCAGGGCCCTGCTCCTCCCAGATTACTACCTGGTTACAGTCATGCTGTCAGGCATCAAGGTCAGACCATACTCTTGGCTACGTGGTGGGTTTGCATTACTCACCTACCTTGCCTTTGCTTTAGTGCCCAACTTTTCGACGGGAAGCAGATGGCAGTGAAACTCCAGAGCCTTTTGCTGCAGAAGCCAAATTTTTCACTGAGTCGCGACTGCTTCAGAGAGATGTTCAGATCATTCTGGAGAGCTGCCACAACCAGAACATTCTGGGTACCATCCTTCATCCAGTGAGTGTGTCTGTGCAGACTGGGTGGTGATGCGTGCCTGCCTCTCATGTACCTTGTTTTTCAGAATGGCAACATCACAGAGCTCCTCCTGAAGGAAGGTTTCGCACGCTGTGTGGACTGGTCGATTGCAGTTTACACCCGGGGCGCAGAAAAGCTGAGGGCGGCAGAGAGGTAAGGTCTGTCCAAGAGGCCTTCCAGCTGTGTGAATGATCTTGCATCCTTGCTTTGTTGCCAGGTTTGCCAAAGAGCGCAGGCTGAGAATATGGAGAGACTATGTGGCTCCCACAGCTAATTTGGACCAAAAGGACAAGCAGTTTGTTGCCAAGGTGAGTCATTCTCAGCATCTTGATATGCATAGGCAGGTTTAAGCATGTTCCTTTTTGCTCACAGGTGATGCAGGTTCTGAATGCTGATGCCATTGTTGTGAAGCTGAACTCAGGCGATTACAAGACGATTCACCTGTCCAGCATCCGACCACCGAGGCTGGAGGGGGAGAACACCCAGGTGAGAATAGGGAAGCAGCCGCGCCTCTTTGCATTCCTGATGTCATGTTTTATTTTACTTTTAGGATAAGAACAAGAAACTGCGTCCCCTGTATGACATTCCTTACATGTTTGAGGCCCGGGAATTTCTTCGAAAAAAGCTTATTGGGAAGAAGGTAAGTAATTGATGACAGAAGCATATTTGCAACAACCCTAATTCCCTTGATTCTTTGTTTCCAGGTCAATGTGACGGTGGACTACATTAGACCAGCCAGCCCAGCCACAGAGACAGTGCCTGCCTTTTCAGAGCGTACCTGTGCCACTGTCACCATTGGAGGAATGTGAGTGTTCTGGCTGGCATGGACTCAGCTGTTAGTGCTCACTGACCTATCTTTTCTGTTGCAGAAACATTGCTGAGGCTCTTGTCAGCAAAGGTCTAGCCACAGTGATCAGATACCGGCAGGATGATGACCAGAGATCATCACACTACGATGAACTGCTTGCTGCAGAGGCCAGGTAAGACCAAACATTACTAAACACATGGGGAATTTTAATCGGTTTTTCTCTTCTTCCTTAACAGAGCTATTAAGAATGGCAAAGGATTGCATAGCAAGAAGGAAGTGCCTATCCACCGTGTTGCAGATATATCTGGGGTGAGTCGAGTCCCTGAATCAAGCTGTGTGGCTCCAGTTACTCTTTTCCTCTTTTCTCCATCAGGATACCCAAAAAGCAAAGCAGTTCCTGCCTTTTCTTCAGCGGGCAGGTCGTTCTGAAGCTGTGGTGGAATACGTCTTCAGTGGTTCTCGTCTCAAACTCTATTTGCCAAAGGAAACTTGCCTTATCACCTTCTTGCTTGCAGGTAAGTCTTATGTGTTACATGTTACTCTGAGCTCATCACAGATTCTACTTTTCTCCTGACACAGGCATTGAATGCCCCAGAGGAGCCCGAAACCTCCCAGGCTTGGTGCAGGAAGGAGAGCCCTTCAGCGAGGAAGCTACACTTTTCACCAAGGAACTGGTGCTGCAGCGAGAGGTAGGACATCTTCCTGTTGCTTCTTCTGTGAGCTACTGTATTGCTCTTACCTTTATCCCCACAGTGCCTCCCAGACAACAGCCTCATCATCCACCTGAAGTACAAGTAATAATTTGAGAATATGACAGTGGCATATAAAAGGGAGTAGGTGATGTGATGGAGGCAGACAGAAGAGGTAAGCGGGTGCATTCTCTTTAAATTGTATTATTTTAGTGAGAAAAGGATGGGAGCCTAAGTTAGAGAAGTCATCCAGGGCTTTGGCCTTCTGTAAGGAAACTCCTCCTAGACAGGGTTGCAAAGATAACTGCACACAGATTGAGAACGTGTGCTAGAGGAGGAGTACAGGTGTCTGACAGACCTGGAATTTTCCATCGCTTTCCCTGATATGTAGTTGTAGAAAAGCTGCTGTCTATTCGTGCCAAATCCAAGCTTCAGATAAGCCCGGAGGAAACCAAGGAGTGCTAAACTCTTACAGGTTGGGGGCTTTTTCTTTCCTTTTTTTTTTTTTTTGGAGGGGGGTTGCATTGTTTTGATTTTTGAATTGAGAGAGTTGTGGGGAGGTCAAAATGCCCATCCACGATTGCCCTCGAACTCCCTAGGTGGGACTCCAGCTCAAGCACTCTGTTCTGGTCAAGTTGAGGCAGGGCACAGGGTGGGCCCATGAGTGCCATCCCTTTCCTCTGGTATCCCATGCCCCTGGACCCACTCCCTCTACTCTCCCATGAGGCTGATGCAGGACTCATGCCATGCTGTCAGGGTCTGGGGGTTTCTCCCACCCTGTAGCAGAGGCAGGTTACCCTTCTTGTTAGCAGTGATGTCTGTTCGTCTTTTAAGGGGTTGTCCAAGTGGGGGAGGAACAAATCATATTTTCCAGCAATTTAATTTTATTAACTCTGATTTTTTTCCCCTTTTCCAAAGCACAGCTAAATGGAGCTAAACATAGACATGAGGGCTATATTTAGTCCTGATGGTGTGGTAGAGTAGAGAAGGCACAAACACAGAGGTTTATCTGCTACCTAGTAAATATGGGGAGGTGTCAGGACTGTAGAATTCAATAGTAATAATAAGCATTTTTATGGTGCAATGACAGCTTTGATACAGGGCATAATTTTCTCAGGATTGCTATTAATTGTGCTTCTGCCTATGAGCGGCCCCCTGGTGAGGGGCTTGGAACACCACACAAGTTAAGCTATATTAAACATCAATTAAAACAGCATAAAATAGAAACTGAATAAAATATGCAAAGGTCAGAGTGGCTGTGAACATGCAGACAAGGTACTGGGGAAAGAAGGGTTAGGGCCTGGTGAGCCTGGTGCACTGGCGGATTCATACTCCCAGCTGCTGTTAGCTTCTTTGGAGCCCAGGTTTAGTAGGTTTGTTGGAGAGTGAATTATGGGACCCTCTAGCTTTTCCAAGTTCAATTATCCTCAAAGGGGTTTCGGAAACTACTCATTGCAGGCAGCAAGAGATGGAAAAAGACAACCAGATTCTACCAGTGCTGTCCAACAGAACTTTCTATGTTGGTGGAAATGTCCTTTGTCTCTGCTGTCCAGTACAGTAGCCACGTAATGGATATTGAGCACTTGAAATATGGTTTATACAACTGATTAATAGAATCTTTATAAAATTTAAATAATTTCAAGGTAAATAGCCACATGGGGCTAGTGGCCACCTTATTAGACAGCATAGGACTCTAGACAAGTCCCCTGCACATTGTGCATTCTGGCAATGTTAGGTTTGCATTGTGTTCTTCTGAAAAAGTCTGCACCTTCCCCCATGCCAGTGAGTGTGTTTTCTCAATAACTTTTTTTTTTTTTTTGACCCTTATCTCTCATGCTCTTGACACAAACTTCCACATTTTTTCATAAGGGTCACACACGATGCCAAGAAATGAGAAAGGAGTCAATGCCGGATCAAGTCAGACAACCTTGTCCTTATCCTTGCCTCCTTTTCTCCTGAGAGCCCCTAGTCAATCTAATACCAAGTGTTTCCCACTCCCAGAGAGAAAAGAAGGGAATGGCTTTGGATCTCTGGCTAAAGATCACAGACTGCGGAGTCGTCACTGTTCCCACTGAACATCTGATTAAGTTGCTGAGTCTGACCCTTGAGTTTCCCAGAACTTGCCAAGATTCAGAATTCCCAGATCATCCAGGCAGCACGCTCCTGACAGTCTTTGGTCCTTTTGGCACCTGAACTGAAAATCCCTTTTCCCATAGCTCTTTCAACACTTGTTGAATGCTTATAATGAATCCATTCATTAGGATGACACAGTATAGTGGAACAAAGCACTACACCTGTAATCAGAAATCCCATGTTTAAGTCCTGACTCTTCCATTTACTATCTCTGTGACCTTGACAAAATCATTTCACCTCCCTGAGGCTTCATCTTCCCCAATAAAAATGAGTGTTTTGGACTAAATGACCTGTGGGTACTAAGAGGATGAAGAAAAGAGAGCCAGAGAAAGAGGCCCTTATTGCAAAGCCTGTCTTCCACATAGCCTCCCCCTTCTGATGTCAGCCTGCATTTAAAGCAGCCCTTTCCTGAGGCCACGGAGAGGCTTCCAGTGAGTCTAGTTACCACTCACCCCACCCACAGGTTGTTCAGCACCAGAGACACCATGAGCCAGACTGCATGGCATTACTGCCTCTGGTGGTTATTGTACTCATGTGAACCTCAGGGAAGTCAAGACTGGTCCCCTATTACTTTGGCATCCTCAGAGATGCCGTAAGAAGGCAAGAGGTTCCTTGGCTTAGGCAGTGGGTCCATAAAGCAAGAGGGGTTTTGTAGTTACCTGAAGTATGCAGATCTCCATGCTGGCTCAAGGGCTGTTTGCCAGCCTTCCTTTACCCAGTAGTCACTAGTCACTGCTCCAAGGATTGGCCCCAGCCCCCCAGAGCCCCTGTGGAGCCGCCAACACTGCACAGCTCACAAAGGGCCCTGTAGCATCTCTAACTGAGGAGCTGGTGAGCGGACGCCCTCAGCAGAGGTATTTTTAGCTACAATGATACAGCCTCATCTTTTTGCAGGACGTTTTGTTTAGTTATTTTTTTAATGAAATAAATAAGTAAAATTGAAGACTGTGGTACTTACACCCCAGTGCCAACACCCAAGAAGTTTTGGCGCACACTGTCCCCCCCACCCCCAAACACACACACCACAGGCCTATATAATTAATCCTCTCTAAAACCAGGTGCTGAGGCTCAGAGTTTGCCAGAATATTAGGCCACAGAGACAGTGTGTACAGAAGCAAGAAGAGCTAGAAATAGAGTGGAGGAATGATGCAGACTGGCCCAGTGCAGAGGTGCTTGAGGGCCCTGTGAGCTGCCCAGGCAGCTGGTAACTACCCTGGTTCCTGGTGTTCAGACCTTTGATGGATTTGGTGGCTCAAGTGAGTGGGCCTCAACTCCTGGGGAGAGAGTGCCCTTGTAGTATACAAAGGATTCAGTTCTATGCCTTGCTGACATTTTAATGCTTTTGTTTTCCTTCTCTTCATCCTGTCTGGCATGTCACGTTTTCCTTGGCTCTTTTATTGTGTAACATGTGATCAGGGGCTAAAGGACATTCGCAGAGCTTGCTTCAGATCCCAGAGCAGGATCAGGGTAGTGGTTCTTACCCCAGCTGCACATTGGAATCATGGAGTATGGAGGCTTAGGAAAGCTACTAATGCCTGGGCCTCCCTCCAAAGATTCTGGCTTCATCAAGCACCAGCTTTTTAACTTCCCCAGATTTATTAGTTGATACCAAGGAATAACTTTGATAATTTTGGTAGGCATAATAATGGCATTGTGGTTATGTAAGAAAATGAACATATTTTTTAGAGATACATATTAAATGAAGTGTTTAAGGTTGAAAATGGCATCATGTCTGGGATATACTTTAAAATGCTTCCACAAAGAAAAGGGGGATAGAGATGAAGCAAATATGACAACTTTGGTAGTTGTTGGATCTGGATGGTGGTTATATGGAAGTTCATTAGTATCCTATTTTCAGTATTTTGAATTTTTCACATCAGAAAAGGGTTTTAAATATATACATACATTTTATATAAATATATATTAATGTTGAAGCTCCCCAGGCAATTTTAATGTAGAACTAAGATTGAGAACCACTAGTTAGTTTAGGGGATTAAATTTGGATCACCATGCCCTAAAAGATGTGTTTTGTCTTTGGACTTTGTCTAACCTAAGCCTGATTTTTCTGGATAAGTTTTCATGAGTAATCTGGACTCTTGGTAGGTGGGGGACAGGATGGCACAAAGATCAAATTAGACCTGTATCTGGAATCTGACTTCAGGAGCGTACAACTAGACAATATTGTCTCTTCCACTGGATGAACTCACTGTAACCGCCCTGAGAGCTATTATACCTTGGAGTTTACCTGCCTCATCACTTGCCAGCACTGCATGTCCCATCCTATGGACCTCTCTGGCTACACCAGGGCAATGGAAGACAGCTGCAGCTGCATTGTAACACATGCCACAAGAAAGCCCCAGTCCCTTAAGAGTGCTCAGCAGTTTGCCAAGCGGTATTTGCCTAAAGCTGGGGCAAGAGGACTGAAACTTGTACCTCCCCCCATTCCCAGGAGTCCACATGCCCTCAGCTCTGCATCCGTATGTGTATGAGGCCTCTTTTGTGTCTTCAGTGCCTATTCCAACTCCCAAGCACTATTTTGCTCTGGCTGGTCAGCAAGTGGGACGAGCAGCAGCTTGCTGCAGCCAACCTAAATGGAGCTCTGGAGCTCAGGCTGGAAGCTTCCATGCTACATTTACATACCACATCCTTGCTCAGGACCCTAGCTGAGCACCTTTTCATTCAGGGGTAGGCTGCTAGTTCTTCTTTCTTGGGGGGTTTTGTGATTTACACCTAAACATTAAGCTATGAATAGTTTATGTTTTGCTAAGCAATACCGAAGCAGAGGAAGCGTTATGGACTGCCCAGGTCACTCAGCCAGCCCAAAGGTTCGCATGACACCCTCCCTTCCCATTGCCCCTGGACCCCTGAGACAGCCCTTTCCGCCAGTGCCTGCCAGTGCACAAGTCACCCCCTGCACCTCTGTAGAAGGGCCTGGCTCATCTTTGTTTTCCTCACACAGTCAGAGTCAGCGTTGGTCCCACACTGTCCAGTGCTACATCCAGACTCCAAATGAGGGGGTTGCTTCCTCAGCCCAGTCCTAAGAACAAGCCTACTGTGTGGCCTCATCTGTGTTTCTTCATGGGACTCTGGACAGGAGGAGGCAGGGGCTTCTCCTGACTCTGGATCACTCTCCAGAGTGCTCCCCCTTTATATACCTCCACCTTCCCACTCTTAGACCACATTGTCATTGTGTCCGCCCAAGTGCTGAGTGCCTTGAGGGCAAGGACCAAGTCTTTCATCTCCATCGTTCCCCAGCACCTGGCAGGGTGCGGATCACTATACTGGTTCTAAATAAGCAAACTAATGAATATGTGAATCACCGAAGGGCTATGGCAGGGAATGCCTTTACACTAAGGGTCGGAATCCTCAGATTTAAAAATTAGTTTCTCAGTCATTTGGAATTATGAACCTAAACTGTGAGATGATCTAGAGCAGCAGTCCCCAACCTTTTTGGCACTAGGGATCAGTTTCATGGAAGACAATTTTTCCATGGACTGGTCGGGTGAGGCAATGGTTTGGGGATGAAACTGTTACACCTCAGATCATCAGGCATTAGATTCGCATAAGGAGCACACAACCTAGATCCCTCGCATGTGCAGTTCACTATAGGGTTCAAGCTCCTATGAGACTGTAATGCCACTGCTGCTGATCTCACATGAGGCGGAGCCCTGGCAGTAATGCTCCCCGCCTACCACTCACCTCCTTAGGCAGGGCTCTAGATCAGGGGAGACCTCGGCCTAAGTTTGCTTGTAGAGCAGCCTGTGACTGATGAGGGACAGCCTGTAGCTGGTAATGGCTAGAGAGAAATAACCTATTTGATATTCTTACTACTTGCCTTTGGAATAAAGGGTAATCTCTCTGTGCCTTGGTTTCTCCCACTTGATATTCACAGGTCTCTGAGCAGTCTATCCTCTCTCCTTCCTTGCCTGGGGCTCTGAGGAGAGTGACCTGCTTGTAGGAGGGTTTCCCTATGTTTTTCCAGGGCAGTCAGTCAATTAACACCTGGCCACTTCTTTTGGAAGTTACTCCTCCTGAACCTGAATGAAACTTCAGGAACAGTCACTCAGCTTAAGCACAACCATGTACAACAAGCGCTTCTGGAGTCAGTGGCAGTACTGTCCTGTCTATCAGAAACCTGTCTGATCAGTAAGTCTTCTTGCCTCCCTTTTGAGTCTAGAGGCTGTCATCCTGGGTATACCTTTGAATCTCCTGGATGTTTTTTAAAGCATTGAAGGAAGTCCTGTCACCACCCCTAGAGATTGCAAGGTATTTGATATAGCATCTAGATTTGATCTACACTGGTATTTTTAACAGCAACAGTGCTGATAATACGAGCCTGGCGCTGAGAAGCACTGTCTCCAAGAGTCCTCACTAGAAGGAGCTGGAGTGGCACTTGTCCCCCGAACAGTCCACTGCTGGCCTCCCTTTCCCAAAGGCGGGTGGGAAGGCAGAGCACTTGTGTCGTCCTCCTTAGCTAGTTCTGAGACAGGACTCCCATATTGCGCAGTTGGTGGTGCAGCTTCCCACCCACCCACAGGCCCACATACACATGCACACAAAGCCCACTGCTTCTTAACTTTGGGCAGATCTGTGGAGGGGAGATAGATCTATCTGTGGATCAAGATTCAGTTTTGCTTTGGCGGGCAGTTGTGAGAGAGAACAGTCCACAGCTGTGTCTGCAATTTGTTACCAGAGATGAAGATTTTTTTTAAATTCTAGCTCAAAGAATGCTTCCCTGTATCCATCCCACCAGCTCCCAAGCATCACATCCCACCCATTGGTAGCAGAAGAGCCTGCCTTAGCAGTGAGAGGCAAGGCCAGACACCAGTTGAAATCCCAGACAGCTTCCTACCCTCCCTCTATATCTTGTCAGATATTTCAAGCTTTAAGTCCTTATTCGTGCTCTGCCTACTTGGCTGGCTGTTCTTGCACTTGAGCGGCTTGTTTGCCTGGACAGGTCCAAGCTGTCTGAGCCATCAGCAGCTGCACCTCCTCCCTCGCGCCTTCTGTCTGAGCCAACCTTGATTCACAGTAGTGCAGATGGCCCCAGCCATACCCAGGGATGTCTGCCACTCCCATCCCCTCTCCTGCCCTGCTTTCCCAAGATGAAGGGGCTGGGTCAGGCCTTGCCCGCAGGTCAACGTGGGGCTAAAATGAAGACCGCTCTTAGTTCATGTTCTGGCATATTAATCAGGGTGACATGATAAAAAGAATTTATCTGAAACTCATAGAACAGGGCAAGGTTTAAGTTCATATTTTGCAGAAAACACTTTCCAGCCTTCATCAGCGCTAATCTGTTTTTGAAAATGGCCTTAATCCCACCCACTTTGCTCCCTAAGTATTTATAGGAGCTGAGAGTCAAAAAAGCACATGTCAGAAATCACCTTTCTTCCTTTTCCTACCCTTACCTCATTTTAATATAGACTTTGGCAACTTCTCAAAGTACAATGCTCAGTTTTTCAGTCTGGTTCAAGGTGCTTAAAGGTAGTGCCCTGTAATACACCATTATAATCAATTAGTTTCCCTTCTCCTTGTCCCTTTCCAACAGAAATGAAATGATTGGTAACAAGTATGAGAGGGGTCATGGGTGACCTTGTTCAAGAGAAAGATATGGCTGCAGCAGCCCCAGGACACCACTCTGCCTTTCCCCATTGCTGGCTTCTTGGTGAGCAGCAGAAATTTGGAGCTGTACAGGAATCAGATGTCCCACCTAGCAGGCTCTGCCGGAGCCAGACATAGCCATCCACTCTGGCAGCAGCCTATCGAAGGGAGAGAATCCTGGGGCAGCAGCCTACCATGCTGCCCCTTCCACTTTAGATAGGGCCATGCAATGTAAATACATTATTTGTATTTACATTTGGGTCATCTGCAAACCAAAGCGATCTCAGCAGCTGCTGGAATGCCATTGGTACAGCCATACCAACATTTATATTATTCACCCTGATGTCTAGATTGCTATTACTGACATTATTTTAAGGCTTTTTCTCCCTTAAGAGAAAGCTCTTCCAGCCCTAGGCTGCTTAAATAGGGAGGAACAACTTCCTTTTTTTTTTTTTTTTTTTAAGAGACAGAGTCTTGCTACGTTGCCCAGGCTGGTCTCAAACTCTTGGATTCAAGAGTTCCTCCCTCCTCAGCCTCCCTAGTAGCTAGGACTATAGATGTGCACCACCCTGCCCAACAAACCTTTTTTTTCAATTGAGGAATATTAGGATTGAGATATATTATGGACTTTCTATACAACTTGGGGTGTTTTCTTCAGGATAAGTATATTTTTAATCTTTAATAATGATAAAATACTTTACTGGCACCTAAGGAACAATAAAATACTGACTAAGAGGCCTGAAGAGGCATCTGCTCCTATCTCTAGAATTTGAAACCAGTCGTTTGGTGAGCTCTCATGCTGGAGTGGGCATGGGGCCGTGTGGGTGGCAGAAAATCAAGGGGTCTCATTCCACTGAAATGTCATGGTTACCTCAGCCTATGGCTGGTGTTTGCCCTCTTCTCTCCAATTCGGTAAGGAAGAAAGCTCCTTTACCAAAGCGTAGAGTACCTGGGCAGAACACCCAGGAACCTTTTTCTTTCTCTAAAGTCACATGATAGATCTCACCACAGCAGTCAATTTCTTGTTCTTCCTAACTGCCCCTACCCTCCTTGTGTAGATTACATGTCTTTTTCTCTTCCTGTTACAATTGTTACTTAACCTCTTAACCATAGGAAACTTGCTTTCTTGGATCCATTATTTTCTTGTGTCTGACCAAATCTTAGTGATCTGCCTGCTTTTGTTTTTGATCCAGAAATTCTAGTCATTTGGAAGTACTGGACAGAGGGTCAGCTATAGGCATAGGCCAGGTTCTTGAGGTATAGGTCCCAAGGACCTGAACTGACAATATTTGTCTTAGTCCTTAAAGTAACCATCAGATTCACTGCCAGAAACTTTAGCCAGCAACAAAATGTGGCAGATACACTACCACCCCCACACCCCCTGTTATGTCAGAGAACATCCCTGAAGCTGCTCAGCACAGTGTAGAGGGGACAGCAGAGCTCCAAGAGGGATCCTGCTTTCCTCATCCTGCAGTGAGGTGTGATTCAGAAGAGCACACAGCACGCCAGAGCCTTGGAGGTTAGGGTAGGGAGGTTCTTCCCCCTGTTCTCATGTGGCTTACCTGCAAACCTGCCTAGATGGGGACTTACAGAGGGCTATCATCACCCCAGAGTGCTTGGACTGCTCAGATCAACTAGGTAGCTGCTTGCTACCAGGATGTCCAGGACATGAGGGGGCTACGTAAGTACAACTATTAATCACCCAGGAAGATGTTTTCCTGTTGTCCCAGTACAGGGCCACCTCTCAGGCTCCATGTGTCGCATTCACTGAAGTTTTAGACATGAGAGGTGGCTCTGTTCTCTCTGGGGGACAAGTCAGGAAAAGATTGCCTAGCTGACTCTTCCCTGGTCTCAGTTCCGAATGAAAAGCCTGCCATGCGGCCTTCAGCATCTGCTACTCCCCGTGCCACACCTGATCCCATCTCAAGTCATTTCACACCAGCAGAGGGAAGCCCTGTTCCAACTCCAGCAGCAGCACCACTCGGGGAGGGGGGGCAAACTCTTTACCCTTGTGGTATTTTGTAAACTGCAGCAGCGAAGCCTGAACTTCCAGGAGGGAAATGAAATGACCTTGGCAGGTAACAGGTTCAGGACAGCCAGCATTTGTCTTGGTTGTTGGTTTCCACATGTTAAATGCTTCTAGTTGCTCCTGACCTTCCTTGCCTGCCTTTGTTGGTCAAGTCCTATAGGCACTGTGGCATTTGTGCAGGGAGCAGGGGAGAGGAAGCTTTTCTGCTTTACTCTGGCACCTGACAAGGGCTCTCTATCCAGCATTGGCATTGCCAGTGGGGAACTGCTGAAGTAGCACTCTAGAGTATCACCCGGGAGACCCCTCTGTCTCCTGCCAAGCTAAACAAACCCTGCCCATGCACTCTTCTGAATCACACCTCACTGCAGCTTTGTTCCTTCTTCCCCAGTACTGCTCAGGGCACCGCCTTATGGGAAAGTCCTGTGTGTCAGCAAAAGAAGCACTTGAGGAGAAACAAATTGATATAGGAAGGGGGAGTGCCACCCAGTCATCTTTTAAGTACAAAGAAAGGTCATCGGAGCTGTATGGGGTCCAGGTTGGATTATTGTTGACTCTGCCTTGCTGTGGCAAAAGGGCCAGCTCTCTGGGTCCAACCTTGGGCATTGCCAACCCCATCCAGCTGCTGACAGCCCAGCACAAAGAAAACACATGCTGTGTACACACAGATGGGTTTGCATGTCAGCATGAGCCCATTTTTAGCCTTTGGCCAGGAAGGGCAGTTCACAACACAGTAATTTAATTAAATTTGCCTCCCTCCGTGGCCCACATATTTGAAGAGGTTTGGGGGGAAATGAATCTGGCTGAGGAACATTACCCTGCCGCTCTGGCACTGCCCCAGAGCCAAGCCACTGTACCATAAAGGGTCTCACCATCCTGAATACGACCCAGGACATCTGTCTGCACTGCAGGCTCTCTGGCCGGGCTGCCTGCTGGCACATCTGGCAAGGCAGCCTCTGGAAGCAGTCCGTCTCTATCACAGGCAAGCCACCAGGGGCAAAATAAGGGACTCCCTACCCCCTACTCAAGACCTGCTGGCAACAACTTTAGCAGTAACTCACAATATTAGCTTTCATCACAGATTTCAGTGTATTTAGAGTGGAGAGGACAGAATAAGAGAACCCTCTACCCTCAACTAACATTGAAGCCTCAATAACAGCTATGATCCTAACTTCATTGCTGTTAAGGCCACATACCTGTACTTCTGTCCTGGAAATGACCAGTATTTAGGGACCTGAAATTGAATCCCTTACCCTTACTTCCCATGAACTTATTACCACATTTCACATCTCAAATGTCCATCAGTTTTGTCCATTATGTCTGAGCTTAACCCACACTCCAAACTCCAAAGACCTGCCCCCCTCCCCACCTCAGCCAGCTAGTTCCTCCTTGAACTGAGTTCATCAACTCATCAGGAGGCCACTTCTCCTGTGGTCACCCCCTGGTCCAGAGAATCTGCCCATGATGGGTAGTCCTTTCTTATTGCTAACCCGTAACCTCTCAGTCCGCCTTTTCTGTCCTAAGTCAGCTGTACCAAGCCTGCTAGGGAAGAGCATTCTCTTTGGTTATCTTTCTCTCTCCCCATCAATAGCACATCCTCCTGGCTAACTAATGTCTCTTGTGTAATGATAGCAGCACCTCTGAGAGAAAGGGAATTTCTCTGGCACAGTTCGTCTCAACACCAGCATAACACAGGCTGTTGCTTAGGAGTGGGAATCATTAGAGTCAGGCCATTATTGGAGGGGACCGGTCTCTAGGGGAGCTAGCAGAAATTGCCGCTCCTTAATGGATGGAAACTCATTTGCCTGAAGCCCCTGCCCTCCTCTTTATTTTCTCTGCATTCCTCACCTCCCATTGCTTCCCAGCTTTGAAGTTGAAAAGAGAGGTAACTCCACCCAATGCACATTTCTGCTAAATTAACTTGGTTAGAAGAAATCCTTGCCTGAAAGCACTGTTCTTTTAGAATGTTTCTATTGGGACTTCACTTGAAACCATCATGAAGAAGACAAATTCTAATTAAATGTATGTGATAAAATTATAGCCAGGGCCACTCTGTTCCCAAGAGAGGATTTGAGATGGGAGGAAGAGGGGACAATTTCCTAGCTTTCTGGACCCCAGTTTCAGGGTAGACCCCTGAGTCAACCTGGGCTGCCAGAGCTTTCCCTCTGAGGGTCCCCTTGCTTACACAACACTAGGAAGGCCAGGGAGGTAGAGCGGGACTCCAGGCTTCTCTGCTTCTCCAAGGGTCTGCATGACCTTGAACAGACCTCTAACATGATTTAGCTTTCTGCAAGCCCTCCTGTCATGTTGGGATAGATGTTACCTTACTACCCTGCACTCTTGTAGAGAGAAGGGGAAGGCCATGGAAGCAACACATGCCCCTTTTGGTTTATTAGCCATGGGGCTGCCATCAGAGCACACATGCCCTGAAGAGAAAGGAAAGTTGCCTGATTTCTCAGCTCTTCCTGTTTGAATGAAATCATGAGTGGGCACCATCTGTCTCAGAGCATTAAGCACAGATAACAGTACTGGTGGGAAAGGCCTTCCCCCCTCCCAAAAGGGAACTATAAAGGATTGCATCAAACTGCAAACTCCAGGGGGCACTAATCACTTTGCCATTTCTGTAAATGGCGCCCCCTGGAGTTGTAAGTCATGGTGGCCCTGCCGGCGCTCAGCAATTGCGCTAGGTCGCGAACCCAGAGACTACAGGTAAGGTCTCTGCATCACCAGCTATGTGACACCTGGGCAAGGCACATCTTCCTGGGCTTCATTTTCCTCATAAATAAAATGTGAGGGTTCAACTAGATTTTCTGAATTAACTTGGAAGTTCTCATTGCCCTCTCCATATCCCGGAAGTTAGGAACCATGAACCTGTGTTCTGTCTCAGTGTCAATTGTCATCCCCAGGTCGGCCAGCCTCGATAACATACCCAGAATGAGAAGGCACCCTCGGCTGACATAACACCACTAGTCGGAGTGGATGTGGACTTACACATGAAGGGGGAAGGATTAAGGAAAGGGAAAGCCTCCAGCGGGCACAATGGATGAAACAGCAAGCGCACAGAATGGGCCAATGCCTTATTCTTCTTGTATTCATCCTTCTCTGTGGCTTCAGAGCCTTTTTTCTGACACACATGCACACAGCACCTCCAGTGCTTGCCGTCTCTCCCCCTCATGAGAGAAACAAAATGAAATGCAAACATGCTTTGAAAGAGCACAGTCTTGTCCTGTCCCTCTGCATCCCCTCTCCTCATTTCTAATGAAAAAAATAGTCTTCCCTTTCCCTGGTTCCTTCAACAGTCTCTTCCTTAGGTTATTTTTTTCCTCTCTCCTTTCCTACTCCATCCAGACTTCCCCCTGCCTAATCTTAAAGAGATGAATTGGAAGAATATGCAGTCGTGTCAGAAGGATGCCATTGTCAGTTCACACAGGCAGACACTAATAGGATAAAGTATTATCTGACTTCCTTTAAGTCCAGAAATTAAGTCTTCTTGCAATGGCAATAGATTATAACTTATAACCACTGTGGCTGGCAGGCTGCAGAAACAGGCTGTTAGTATCTGAGGCCTCAGCTCCATTTCTGGGCCTATTGTGAGGGATGCACTCAGCATTCCTCCAAACACAGCTGCATGATCCAGGGAACTGGCACTTGGCTCCTGGATGGAACTGCCTCTGTGGAGAGCTGCCTATAACTCATTCAGTTCACCTGCCGTGGGAGAAGCTGTCTGAATGGTCTTAATGAACCTGGATGAGTGGGCAGGTAAAGGGAGGAAGCCAGGGTCTTGAAGACTGGGAAGAAGTAGCCCGAGGCAAGGAAACCAAACTTTGCACAGGGAACACTTAGTGTGTGAAAGCTCTTCTCAGTCATCCTTGCTGACTCATTGAGCAGGTAGTAACTTATCTAGTGACTAAATCAGCACCAGCTTAGAGACACAGGGAAATGAGGGTTGAGACCTTAAAGGAACTGTAAAAGAGACTACAAATTAAGGAGTTGCCCTGGAGAGGAAATATCATGAGAAATGTTAGGAAGAAAGAGCCATCATTCTTCAAAATGGAGGGCCTCATGCAGGATTTCCTAGGTCCTGTTATGGCAGATGAGTGTACTCAAATGGGGAATATGGGACAGGAAACCTGATACAATAATTAATTGAAGGGTATTTTTTTATTAGTGGGGCTATAAGAAGGTAGGTGGGGGCTGGGTACAGTGGCTGACGCCTGTAATCCCAGCACTTTGTGAGCCCAAGGTGGGCGGATTGCCTGAGGTCGGGAGTTTCAGACCAGCCTGGCCAGCATGGTGAAACCCCGTCTCTACTAAAAATACAAAAATTAGCCAGGCGTGGTGGTGCGCACCTGTAATCCCAGCAACTCGGGAAGCTGACGCCAGGAGAATCGCTTGAACCCGGGAGGCGGAGGTTGCAGTGAGCCGAGATCACACCACTGCACTCCAGCCTGGGCAACAGAGCAAGACTCTCTCTCAAAAAAAAAAAAAAAAAAAAAAAGAAGGTAGGAGGGTATGAAAGAAACAAGTAGATCAAGTACTGTTTCTTTGGCATCCTATAATTGATTTAAACTGTAGTAATTACTCTAGTAATGTTCCTGAGTGTACAGAATGAACAAACCTGAAAGCCTAAGTACTATCTTGGTCCGTCTAGCTCCCACACCTAGCTTGAGAGTAGCCTCTCATATCAATGCTTCCCTGCTATCCTTTCAAAACTCTTTTTGATGGGATAAGTGGGCAAAGATCATGCCATCGTCTCAAATGCTAACTTCCTTTGACAAGACAGTTTCTCCCAGGGATATCCCCCACAGGCCTAGGCCAAATCTCTGACTCACTGCAAAGGTCCATGTACACTGAACTGATAGACATCACTATTTTTATTGGAAAACACAATTTATATAACACTCTTCCTCTGGAATAATACTCTTTTTGTGGACAAATACCGAGTTGCTCCCTCTCTTCTCCCCAGCACACCCCACCCCCCTCCCCATGACTGTGTTAATAGAAATGAGGAAATGGGTTTAGAGCAGATCCCTGAGTGAGCCTGTCAGGGTCAGGATTAAATTACATCCCTGAAGGCTGGGTTGCTTCCCCAAGCAGTGGACAGCCTCCAGGATAGGGAACAGGACTGTTGTGGGTAGGTGGTTTGGCCCAAGTACTGACAGCAAAGCTGGCGTGTACCAGAGGATAAAACCTGTGATCATCCTAAAATCTAATTCTAGCCTCTCATTAGGAAATCAAAATGCATTCTTTCTTCGCCTCTCTTGGAAAGTTGATCTCCCTGCTTTTCTTCTCCTCTGTTTCATGCCATGAATTTCGCACTAACAGTCCTCCCCCATCCAGGGTCCAGCCAGCCTCTTGCTTGCTAAGGCAGAGGAATCTCCCTGGCTTTCCTCCTTGACTGCATTGCAGCCCCTTAGCCTGTGTATCTGCCATAGAGCTCCATTCTTCTCTCATTTGCTCCAATTATGGTGCTTTTTGTCTGCCTTTCTTTTCTCCTAGCTCTGCAATACTGCTCGGAAGCCCCACCGGCCCTTTCAGTGCTACCTTCTTCCTCCTAGTGCCTCCCCACTCCCCACTCCCAGTCCTGGTAACACTTAATGGTCAGGGAGGATTTCATCACTGACCTGAGTAATAAGGCTATGACTGCTCTGTGCCAGAGAAACATGGGTAGGGGAGAAGACATTAGGAAGTTTACCTTCTTGGTAAAGGACCTAGGCTTCCCAAGGTCCCAGCCCTCAGCTTATGCATGACTATCAGCACCTTTACTTTCTTCTGGCTCACCACAAGGAAAGGTAATCTATTCCTGGACTAAATCAGTGCCTTGGGACAGCTATAGTGCTGGTGTAGGGATCAGAGCACAAGGCAAGGTTTTCCTGGGAGGATAAGTATAACCATGTTTTTCACAGTGATCGGGCTTATAGATACTATTGTCTCTGACTTCTAGATCATCATCCTTCTTCTCTGGAGTAGCACAATAGGCATGTCTCTCTTTGGACATATACAATGTTCAAGAATAGGGGTGGTGATGGGGGCTTCTCTGTTGATCTGTGTGTTTGTGTGTATTGTCAAATAACTGTTATCTAGCATTTGCTATATGGTGTGGAGCACTAAGTGTGAGATCTATGTCACACACATACATATATAATTATATATGTAAAATTTCAATTCTCACAATCTGTGAAGTACTGAGGTAGATAGTAATATTGTCTGTATTTTTTAGGTGAAGAAACTGAGTCTTTTTCCAAAGTCACACAGCTAGTAAGTGATGGGAACTAGGATTCAACACAGGAAGACTGGCTACAGAGTCTGTGCTTGTAAGCACTATGCTATATTGCTGTGTGTGTGTGTGTGTGTATTTCACTGATCTAGTTGCTGAAGCCCTTATCACTGCTCCAAGAAGTAATTTACTTCATTTTAATTTAAAGCAAAGATGAAAACAACTTATCCTACTGTCCAAAACATTCTTCCCCTTGCATAGGAGAGGGGTGCTTCCTGAAAGGAGTGAGACCAAGAGAGTTGCTCTGAGCCAAAAGCTGCCTTGCAGTTTAGCTGAGGCAGGATTTAGAAATGGCGTGAACAGTGCCTGCATTAGCCGATGGCATGGAGTGCTGAGTGCCAGCAGAGGAGATAAAATCAGACATATGTTTGGATATAAATGTTCCTCTCTCTCTTCTAATTTTAAGCCCCTGCTGCTTTGTTGCAGTGAAATGATGGAGCCTTAATTATAGGCCCTGGCCCCCTGAGGTAGAAGCCTGGGTTGAGTAAGGCCCACTTAGCCCTCTCCCAGTCTCTACCCATTACCACGGAAGGAAGCCAGAGACCATGGACTCTGACCCTCTTCTCAGACAACAATAGGAATTGTCTTGCAGGGACTCTCTGCTGGTTGTTCCACGGCACTCAGCAAGTTGCTGGCCTCAATACATGTTAAATAGCCATGATAAAGCTAATGTCTCTAGGCCTTAGAAACTAGCCTATCTACCTTTACCTCCATTGACGATAGGATGCAGCTGAAGGGTGTTAAAAAGTCCTGGAGCACATTGTAGAAGTGGCAGCTACAGCATGGCACTTAAAGAGTTAGAGCTGGGGTAGATACAGTGGAGAAGAGGAGCAAAAGACCCTCCCAGTATTCTCATTGTTGAGCCGGGTAAGCAAAAACCACTCCATTATGGGGAACCTCTGTGGTCCAGTAGGTGTTTTAAGACCTCCTCCACACTGCAGAGTTTCCAAGGCTGGGAGGAGGCCAAGCCACCTTTTCTAACTATAAAACACCAAGTCTTACCTACTTCACTCCTTCCCCTTAGCTGTCACCCTCTGTGGGATCCTGCAGTTTCTGTCTGCCATTGGGCCTAAGAATCAGGAAATGGTTATGTAGAGTCCTGATAGTCTAACCCCTTAGCACATGTGGAGCCCCTGTAGTCAGGCCTTAGAGGGCAGTATAGCCAGTTCTAAAGAGAGTGAACAGCTCTAAGGGATAAGAGAACACAGACGTATCTTAGGAAGGTCTCATTTTAACTGTTTTGCTAGTTAAGTATGTTCTTGATAGCCAATAGCAGCCTGGGTGAGAAAGCACATTGACTCAGGAGTCAAAAGACCTGGGCTTTTAGTCCCACCTCCTCCACTAGCAGTGTGACCTTGGATATGTCTTTTAATTTCTCTGGGGCTCAGTTTCTTTGACTGTAAAATGTGAAGGGATTAGACTAAATGATTTTTCACGGCCTTCAGTTCTGTAATGAAAATTCTCTAACTCCGTATCATCAGCAAGAGTCTTTACATCCAACGTGTTGCTATAACTACCCCCTAAAGAGCTACCAACCCGTGTTCCATTCCTAGGTAACAAACCTTGGCCTGGCCAAGGATGAGTCACAGCATTCACGGCTGCATTTTTGGTACTCACGGGATGCCTCTCTGAAAAGCTGTCCCAAGTGCCTGCTACAGAGGAGGATATACCATGATAGCAAAGGAAGGTTACTGCTGTAAAAGTGGAAACTGCATGGATCAAAGGGCAGGCCTACTGGGGTAAGGAACTCTCCCTGCAGCTCTGAGGATACTTAAATCTAGGATCCTAGTCTTAGTCTCCCCCAACTCCTTTGAGGTTCCTTTCAAAAGTCCTTCTCCCACAGATTGAAGCTGAATATAGTCTTCCTTGGGACAAATGCATTTGTCCATAGGACTCTTTCCCGAGATTGTTTTAGGCCCATTTCTGTACCTCTCCCCTCAGACTGTTAGCCACAGACCCTTAGTCATTGCAAAGTTACTGCATAATTCCCTGTCTGCTCAAATAGCTGTCAAAAAAAAAAAAAGAAGGGTGTTAGGAAATTGGCTCCTCATCCTCTATTTCTGAAACAGCAACTTCCTCCGCAATTTCCTCTGAATGCATACCCAGGAAGCTGTTTTAAACAGCCTGAGTTGTGTCTTGTGGCACTAGGAAAGGGAGTAATTTCTTGCTTTTTCACCTGGTCCTAGCCAAGTCCCACCCTTTGCTCTCCTGCAGTTTTCTTTCTTTTTATTGGGGGTATGGTGATAAAGGAGAGGCAGGAGGAACGGATCTTTGGTGCCTAGAACTGTGAGTGGTAGTTTATAAGTGTGTGCCCATACATATGTGCTGGCACACTGATACCCAGAAATGATGTATATACCCAGGAGGATTAAGAATTGGCCCTTTCTTAGCCAACTGCTGCAAAGTGCTGCCTGCCTCTCTTTCCCTCCTTAGTGCCAAAGAGTTCACACCCACTCAGTCCCAATTCCCTGCATTAGTATAAATACTAGCACTGAAGAAATGCAGGGTCCTGATTCACGCAGCCTCTCTGGACATTATTACTTGGTAAGCATCAGGAGACAGACACCTACCACCAAAACATGTTTAGATTATTTAGCACCCAGAGAACAGAAGCAACACTGCCTGTGGGAAATTTAAGCCAAACTACATTATTGCAGGCCTCTGAAATCCAGGTCCCCCAGGTTCCTCGGGTAGAGCTGGTGCTGCCTGACCAGCAGCTTCTGCTGAGGTGGCATTTAACTTTTGGCCAGGTCCCAGGAGCTGAGGCTGACCCATTTCCCCTGCTTTTCCAGGGCATAGGGAATTTGATTATACCCCCAACAAAGCCAGGGACTAACACAGTTAGCTTGTAGAAGGTGCACTAGAATCGGGGTGCTTTTATTTAAGCTAAGGAAAGGTTGACAGCTTTAGCATTTTCCCATACTTGAAAATAATTTAACATTTGTCTTTCCCCCATCATACCTGTACCCTCCCCTCCCCGCTTTTTTATTAAATAGAAATGATTGGCTCATAAGAATCTATAGGTTCAGGGTCTTACTCAATTTAACCCTTTGGGGACATTGAATTAAAAATTCAACAATATTTATTAAAATACAAAAATACACTTTTCTCACATTACAATCAGT